GGCTTCTCAAACACCAAGTAACAATGGGGGCGATAAGTCAGCTCAGAGCCCAGGACCCCTGCTTCTAATGAGGTCAGGGGACACACCCTGGGGTGGGTGGGGGCTGGATACCCCGCATCAGCATAGACAAAGGTCCCAATTCCCACACCCATTCCTGCTTCACCCACCCTCCCTAAAGCTCCTGTCCCCCAGAGTGGCAAGCCACCTTTTTCCAGAGTCAACTGAGGGGCTCCTGGAGCCAACGCTGGGTGTGGAGCCTCCAGAGGTAGGGTCTGGGGCTGACCATCTTTCTACACACTCGATTCTATGCTTAGCATGGTGCCATGCACATGGCAGGGACACAGAGAATGTCTTGGGTGGTGGAGATAGTGGCGTAGAGAAAGTTCAATGGTGTGAATGGTGCCGCGGAAGGGGCAGTGGGGTGCTGAGACTTGGGCCCAGGTGGTGAAGGGGAGGTGCAAAGAAAACGTGCATGTTGTGGGGTGAGGGGAAGGACACCTGAGACAAGTACCTGGTGTCCTTGTCCTCTGCAGGCCCTCAGCCTCAGCCAGAAACCAGCATGCAGTTTTCCATCCCTTCGGCCCTGCAGCCTCAGACTTCCAAGCCTCAGTTTCCCCAGCTCAAAATGCTAGGACAGGATTAGGGTAGGCCCCTGGTCCTCGCGCTTCCCAGGGTAACCTGGAGCAGGGGTCCCGGAGCGCACTCCTGGGGCTCAGCTCAGCTTCACTTACCAGGGTCTGCTCGTACTGCAGCGCCCGTGGCTCCATCCCTTCCTCCGCCGCCGCGGCCGCCATCTCCGCGCACTGCCCTCTCGCCTCCCTCGGCGGTTCCGGCTCTGTCCTGGACTCGGCTCCCGGCCCGCAAAGTCCGCGCCGGCAGCCGTCCCGTCCCCGCAGCCCGGGAGGCCGAGAGCAGAGTGCGGCGGGCCCCCGGCGGGCGCCGCTGGCGCAGCCTCCCGCTCGCGTCCCCTCCCCGGCGGGCGGGCCGAGGGCGGTGCCCTCTGCGCTGCTCCGCCCGCCGGCCCATCCGGAGGGGACGGCCCAGCCAGGCTGGGGTCCGCGCGGGGCCTCCCGAGAGGCGGCAAGGGGCGCTGGGAAGGCGCAAGCCCGCGCCGGCTCCCTGCGGATGCCCGGGTCGGAGAGGGGCGCCCGGGAGGGGCGGGTCTACTGGCACGTGGAGGGGCCGGCCCGGGTTCGCGGTTCCCCGTGCCCAGGCAGGAGGGGCTGCAGACGCCTGAGCTCCGTAGGGGTTGGGGCTGGGGGCTGCGGAGCTGTCTACATCGGACTCCTCCGGGTCAGCCCGTTAGGAGCCGCCTCCCCTCTGCCCCTCCGAAGAGACGAGCGGCCCAGACAGGCCTGGGAAGGCCCCTCTGCCCCGTCAGGGGTGAAAAGCAAAGCTGGAAGGATTCGGAGAGGGTTGGGGCCGTCTTCCTCATCCTTCCTTTTCTCGGGGCTCCCGTGGGTAGGTGCACTTGGAGCAACCGGGCCTGCGGGGGGGACAATGCAGGCTTTCCTCTTCTCCATAGCGACGTCATGGCAAATTCCCAAACTGGACGGATCCGGCTCGGGTTACGTCCAGCAGGGCCGAGCCGGCCCAGGCCGGCCCCGGGGTCCTCGGTGCCGGCTGGAGGGGCTGGGCACCTCTGGGGCGGGGTTCTGCTCCACCTGCCCTCGGCGCGGACTGTGCCCTCGGCGGGCACGCGGACCGGCGGGGTAGGGCTAGGGCCCGGCTTCTCTGGGCCAAGGATCAAGGTCCCTGCCTGGGTTAGGCCCCCACGCATTCCAGTCTTCGGAACCCGGCCTCTGAAGAGGGCGCAGTAGGGCCCCAGCGGAGCGCGAGAACCCGCTCTACAGCCTATTGCTTCCCCGCCCTGGGCAGAGCCACCTGGACATGAGACCCGCCCTCAATGCCGAAGCCTCTCGGAAGCAATCTTTCGGGACGGAAGTTAAGTAGCCCCGAGCGGGAGGCTGTGGCGGAAGTGGTCGCGTTACCGCTTGTTTGTGCGCATGCGCCACTCTCGTCTGGCCGCCGCGCTTTCAGGAGGTGCTTTTGGTTCTCTCCGGTCTTGTCCACGCTAGGGGGTGCACGTACTCCCAACTGTGGTCGCGCTCTCACCCCTTCTGCTGCTCTCGTGGCCCCCTCGCGATGGCGGGCATCCTGTTTGAGGATATTTTCGATGTGAAGGATATTGACCCGGAGGGCAAGAAGTTTGACCGAGGTAAGTAAGGTATGTAGGGGCGGTTTGGAGGAACCTCTGTCACTCTTTTCCTGCTTCTCCCCAGTGTCTCGACTGCATTGTGAGAGTGAATCTTTCAAGATGGATCTAATCTTAGATGTAAACATTCAAATTTACCCTGTAGACTTGGGTAAGTATTGAATACAGACAATAATAAGAGACTCTTTACTCTCTGATATTGCTGTTATTTTCAGGTGACAAGTTTCGGTTGGTCATAGCTAGTACCTTGTATGAAGATGGTACCCTGGATGATGGTGAATACAACCCCACTGATGATAGGCCTTCCAGGTGAGGGAGTGGAGAAGGTAATACTTGAAATATTAAGAATAACTTTGCTGCTATTGCTCCATAGGGCTGACCAGTTTGAGTATGTAATGTATGGAAAAGTGTACAGGATTGAGGGAGATGAAACTTCTACTGAAGCAGCAACACGCCTGTAAGTTACGTAATCTTGTGAGGATTCTTTTCAACAGTAGGAAGATGCCTCTTCTCTTTCTTAGGCTGAGATTGAGAGCTGCTGAGTGGCAGTGCTCCAGAATCACGGGATGGGGCCTTCTGTTTCAGCTCTGCGTACGTGTCCTATGGGGGCCTGCTCATGAGGCTGCAGGGGGATGCCAACAACCTGCATGGATTCGAGGTGGACTCCAGAGTTTATCTCCTGATGAAGAAGCTAGCCTTCTGAACCTCGCCTGAAGCCAGCCTCTCTGCCAAGTCACTCAGGTCATGGGCATTGTTCAAGCCTGAGTGGCAGCCGCTCTTGCTCACCTGTTGAGGAAGGGCTGGCTCACTGTCCACCGTGGCGGCATCTTTAACTGGCCTCCACTCAATGGGAAACTGACTCGCCTGTGAAAGACACAGTGGGAGAGCTGAAAATGAATCAGAAGCTTTATGTATATGATTTTTAAATTAAACTTTACTTTTTCAGACTGCCCCTCCCCTTTTTGTAAAAAGTCCATTTACTGTAAAATCGTTTTTTCCAGTTTGTCTGTGGTGTATTGTTTCTGGCCCACA